ATACCTGTAATCCCTGCACTTTGGGAGGTTGAGGCGGGCAGATCACTTGAGGTCAGGAATTCAAGACCAGCCTGGCCAACATGGTGAAACCCTGTCTCTACTAAAATTACAAAAATTAGCCAGGCATGGTAGTACATGCCTGTTATCCCAGCTACTTGGAAAGCTGAGACAGGAGAATCGCTTGAACCTGGGAGGAGAAGTTTGCAGTGAGCCAAGGTTGTGCCACTGCACTCCAGCTTGGACGACAGAGGGAGACTCAATCTCAAAAAAAAAAAAAAAAAAAAAAAAAATAGCCCATTGAAAGGCTGTGAGCAAGGAAGTAATAAGGTCAGATTTGCAGTTGAGAATGATCCCTGAGTCTCGGTTTTCTTATCTATGAAATGAGGCTAAGAATAATAAAATAGAGAATTAAATGAGATAATGCCTGTAAACAGTGCCTGGCATATAGCTTATTATTCATCCAGCTAAGAGGCCCTTCCATATGTGAAGCTTTGCTCTGTGAGGTCTGTATTACAATCACATTCAGTTATAGCTAATTATTTACTTATGTAGCTATCTCTGAAACTTAGAAATGAAATCATCGAGGAAAAAGGCCATTTCTTGATCCTGTCTGTGTTCCCTGTTCCCAGCATAAAGCCTAACACGTATTAGGCTAATGTCACCGAGCAAAGAAAGCATCAAAGTGGCGGGTCGGGCCCTAAACCCACGATGGGAGATACCACATTCGGCCACAAGAGGGCGCGTCACATTTTCTCCAAGAGAAGCTGGGCCGCTGATGAAGGACGGGCTCCGGGCCTCCCAGAGACACTTCACCTCCTGGGATCTTGCTCTAAGGAAGCCCGGTGCGAAGGAGGTGGCTTTCTCAGGTGGTCGCGCTAGATGTCCAAGGCTTTATGTTCGGTCAGATGAGCTGTATAATAAAATGAAAGTGTTAACTGGCATGGACGATAGCTGCTGCCTCCACCGCCACTAGTAGTGATGGTTTTTACTCTGGATGTTTTTCAGTTGGAAAAGCAAACTCCGCCTTTTCCTGAGCCGCTTGGATCTTTGTGGAAGCGGGTGGGCTGCATATATACAGGACGGATTCGTATAGGCTTGCACCCTGGTTCCGAATTTTGCAAATATTCGCAGTCTGGGTCACTGTCATCCGGACTGGGAATCCCCAAGACCCGTTAAGGGAGGATAGGTAACGATCATGACAGGTGAAACAGGTACCTTCAGTGCCCTGACTGGTAGACATCCACCCACAGAAGGAGCTGGACCCTAGCTGCCCCAGTGGGCAAGGACACTTGAAGATCAAATCTGTTCCGGCCTGGCAGCCTCTCCCCAGCTGGGCAGGGGCCCCAGGCACCGTGATGTGGAGTCAAGCCGCCTATACCTCCCTTGGCTGCCCCAGGGCTGCTAGGTCAGGATCGCCCACTACCAGCAACCTGGGGGGCTCTGTGGCTCACCCCTCTTTCTCCTGCCAGGATCCAGCAATGCCTGTGAGAAAACCTCCTTCACCTTCCTCAGGCAGGAGCTGCCTGTGCGCCTGGCCAACATCATGAAAGAGATCAACCTGCTTCCCGACCGAGTGCTGAGCACACCCTCCGTGCAGCTGGTGCAGAGCTGGTGAGACCCCTGGCTCAGTCCCTGCACCTCCCCTGAGGCTGTGTCCCCTCCCGCCCCCACACAGGTATGTCCAGAGCCTCCTGGACATCATGGAGTTCCTGGACAAGGATCCCGAGGACCATCGCACCCTGAGCCAGTGAGTGGGGGCCCTGGGTGGGGCAGGAAGGCTGTCCCATGTGAACATCTGCCCTGCCCCACAGGTTCACTGACGCCCTGGTCACCATCCGGAACCGGCACAACGACGTGGTGCCCACCATGGCACAAGGCGTGCTTGAGTACAAGGACACCTACGGCGATGACCCCGTCTCCAACCAGAACATCCAGTACTTCCTGGACCGCTTCTACCTCAGCCGCATCTCCATCCGCATGCTCATCAACCAGCACAGTGGGTGCCGGCCACAGCGGCGGGGAGCGGGCCAGCCAACAGCATCCTCCCTTCCTGCCTGCAGCCCTCATCTTTGATGGCAGCACCAACCCAGCCCATCCCAAACACATCGGCAGCATCGACCCCAACTGCAACGTCTCTGAGGTGGTCAAAGGTGAGCCATTCCCACGGTGCCTGGCCCGCAGACCCATGCCCTGAATGACCCCATCTTCTCTCAGATGCCTACGACATGGCTAAGCTCCTGTGTGACAAGTATTACATGGCCTCACCTGACCTGGAGATCCAGGAGATCAATGGTGAGTGAGCGGGGCTGTGTATGTGTCTGTCTTTCCTGACCCTTGGTCTTGACTTGCCCTGTAGCAGCCAACTCCAAACAGCCGATTCACATGGTCTACGTCCCCTCCCACCTCTACCACATGCTCTTTGAGCTCTTCAAGGTGAGGAGGCTGGGAGCCGGTGCTTTGCGGGGCCCATGCATCTCTTACCTCTGCCCCTCCGCAGAATGCCATGAGGGCGACTGTGGAAAGCCATGAGTCCAGCCTCATTCTCCCACCCATCAAGGTCATGGTGGCCTTGGGTGAGGAAGATCTGTCCATCAAGGTATGTGACCCTTTGACCTTGGGGACCAGGGAAAAGAATCCCTGACACATCCCATCTCTCCCAGATGAGTGACCGAGGTGGGGGTGTTCCCTTGAGGAAGATTGAGCGACTCTTCAGCTACATGTACTCCACAGCACCCACCCCCCAGCCTGGCACCGGGGGAACGCCGCTGGTGAGATGGCTTCACCCCAGCCCCTCCCACCTCTCATCCTCACTGCCTTCCTGCCCCGCTGCAGGCTGGCTTTGGTTATGGGCTCCCCATTTCCCGCCTCTACGCCAAGTACTTCCAGGGAGACCTGCAGCTCTTCTCCATGGAAGGCTTTGGGACCGATGCTGTCATCTATCTCAAGGTGAGGGCCCTTCCCGCAGAGCCCAGCTGGAGAGGTGGGAGGGGCTGACCCTGACACTCCCCAGGCCCTGTCCACGGACTCGGTGGAGCGCCTGCCTGTCTACAACAAGTCAGCCTGGCGCCACTACCAGACCATCCAGGAGGCCGGCGACTGGTGTGTGCCCAGCACGGAGCCCAAGAACACGTCCACGTACCGCGTCAGCTAAGGGCCGCCGTGCATCTGCACCTGAGAGGACGGACTGCCGCCTCTGGGTCCCCCCACCGTGGTGCCCCTCACCATCCTCCTGGGGGAGCAGGGGGTGGGTTCTCCCTGATGACCAGGTTCTGTCTCTATGGAAGTCACTGCGGTGATAGGTCTGTGATGGTCCCTAAGTGCCAGTCCATCTCTGTGGAGACCCCTCGGTGGCCTCCCTATCTCTGTGGGCGATGCCTGAGGGTTAGGGATGTCTCCACCCTGATGGGGTGTCCCAGAGACATTTTCCCATGGCAGTCCTCCTCTCTGAGACCAGGGCTGTCACTTTTCTGCCAGGGGTACTGGGTCCCCCTCAGCACCCTCCACAGCACAGGCCTTCCAAGTGGATGTCCCGTTGCCTTATTCCCCCAGCCCACAAAGGCACCCTGGCCTTGGCCTGCTGAAGTGTTAGGAAGAGGGTGGGTGCCCTCCAGACCTGGGGACTGAGTGGGGAAAGGAGTTACACCCGTGAGTGGGGAATGAGGCTGGTCCTGCAGCCTCTCCCTCCGCTCAGGGCTTGAAGGTCGGTGGCGGAGGGGGTGGCTCTCACAGGGCCCAACTCTAAAGTGGAAGAACCTTGTTAGACCGAGAGCTTGCCATCCAGCCAAGCTGCTCGAGGCCCTGCAGTGGCCTTGGCAATGTCTGTGCCACCTCCTGAGCCCTCCCAGCATGTCCTCACATGCTCATGCCCACCCGCTCCTCCACAAGCCTAGTCCATCCTGCCTGAGCTCCAGCCCCCAGCCCCCACTGTGCCCAGACATGTGTGCTCAGGGTGGCTTTCTCCCTAGGACCTTCTGTGTATATAGTTAGTTTTATAACCCTGAATGCCCCCACCCTTCCCCTAAGCACACAGGGGTTAAAGCTGTGTGTCCCTCCCAGTGGCTGTGGCAGTGACAGTGACACCCACACCCACAGTAAAGAGGAGACTGAATGAGACTGGCCTGGCTGCATCCCTGGGGGAGGGGACCCACACGTGCGCACGTACACACGCACACTGCGGTGCCCTGTGACCACCACATGACGCACCGGGGACGTCCGGCCCAGCTCAGGACTGTGAGTAAAACACTGGGCAAAGCCATCTGTTCAGAACGCCGGATGGCCCAGCACCTGGTGACAGACCTGTTGTCCCACCATACTCAGGGCCCAGCAGAGTCCGGCCAACCCAACAACTGGAGCAGACAGAAATTCTGGTCACTGGCACATCATAAGGATTTATTGAAATAAATTGAGAACTGCCTCCCCTTCACATGCAGGTGGGCACCCACTATAGCTACTGATGGCTTTAAGGATGTGGGTGCCTTCCAACCTCCCATGGCCCTGCCACCAGGCCCAGATGGTGCCAGTGTCCTCATATCTGTTTCCCTCCGAAGCCCCTCTCCCAGCACAGATAGCAGAGGGGGGATAAGGGCTGAGTCCCAGGTACAGGGTGCTGGCCGTAAGCCACAGCCCCTGGGCAGGAATGAGGGAGCCAGCATGCATTGGTGCCATCTGCCGCTCTGTCTGGGCAGATGGGAGGAGCTGGAGGGGTTTCCAAGCGGGAGCCCCCAGGCCTCATCGGTAACTCTGACCAGTGTCCTGGAAGCGGGACTAGCTGCTGACCAGCGCCACACATGAACACTTCCTCCAAGGACATTTCCTAAAAAGGACACATGCTGTCCCCAGGCTGCTGGTAAACTCCACCCCCATCCAGGGAGCTGGCCCCAGCCCTCAGTGTGGCCCAGGGAAGCAGAGCTTGCACCGCCTGCCAGTTCTGAGCCCACTGATTCCCTGACAATGCCTGGGGCAGATGGGGGAGGGCTGATGAACCTTTCCAATCTCGTAGCTGCCGGGGACCCCCAGGTTTTGCCTCTCTGCCTGGCTGGGGTGAGGGCTGACCAGGTCAGCAGCTCCTAGGCCTTGGCTGGTGGAAGTGGTGTCCTCTGTCCCTATCAGTTCCTGTTTGCTCAGCTCCCAAAGAGGACTTAGGTGCCCTCTGAGGAAGCAGCAGGAAGTGAAGGGAGTCCTGGCTTGGAGAATGGGTCAAAGACCAGGTCTTGAATGGGCCCTGAGAGGCAGACCTGT